GAAGAATGAATAGTTACTCAATGGAGATTAACCAGATATATATTTATTTTACTCAGAATATCACGATAAGTATAATTCAGAGAATTATTGCCTTCTAATATACTGCCCTGTGTGGGGGCGTCTTTGAAAGTCCGCAAAGTCACTGCAATTCTAATAGGCCACTCATGTGACAAGACCTGCTCCCACATCGGTAATTTGGCACAGCTAGTATTTCTCCTTGCCAAAAAGGGCAAAGGCCTTGAGCAAGAAGCCAGCTTTTTCCTGATTACAAAACTGACCACAATTCCTCGCCAACCTAACAGCGTAAGTCTATTTTTTTCTGGTGGTGTGTTATTCTTCTCATAGAGAACTCCATTTTTTCATTATGACATAGCACTTATCGTTTAAACATCAATTGATGTTCAAACATCAGCTGGTGTAACATTGCTGCAGTTGCTATTGATGGATAAGCTGAAGTTTTTAAGAAAGCAAACCCGATGTATAAAATTGAAACCATATCAAACCCTTCTTCATTCTCTCAGCTATTTAATTTTACAGAATTTAGATAGCAGTCAGTATCATTTTGGGCTTCACAAATCAGTAGAGTAAGTACCTTAGGAATATAACATTTCAGTAGCATGCTGATACCAACGTTTAAACTATGGATACATATTTGAATTCCAAATTTTTCTTCAAATAATGTGATTAGAGATTCAACCAGGAATAGACACCGAAAGAAAACTTTGCCCAAATAAGCTTTCTGGTATTTCATAAGCAAGAGATTTAAGTTTTCCATTTAAGAAGCAATTGTGAATTTTACAACAATAAAAAATGCAAGTGGATATTGAACAGTCTCTGCTCTGATAATTCTAAATACAGTACAGTTCACGCCCCTCACAAGACACTGAACATGTGGGTCACCGGCGAGACAGTGTGGCAATATTTTCCCTGTAATGTACCAAGTCTTGCCAAAGCAGTGAACATTATGACACAACTTTTTGTCACAGCTGGCTCCTAATAGGACAGTGCCAGCCAATTCAAGCCCAGTCCTTTCTGTGTTTATTCCCATCTCTCCCAAATATTTGGAAACTGATGTCTTGACTCATGGGTGTATTCACAAATTCTGTTACTTCAAGTCTTTTTCTTTTAACGGATTGATCTTTTGCTAGATAGAGACAAAATATCAGTGTGAATTACAGCAAACCCCTATTCCATGCTGTTATGGGTGAAACTCTGGGAGATTCTCCTATTGACCCAGAAAGCGATTCCTTCACTGATACACTGTCTGCAAACATATCACAAGGTAAAGTTCCTTCCAGATACGGCTATTGGGGATAACTTCACAGCTAGTCTATTTTTCCTTTCAGAAATGACCATGGTTGACACAGAGATGCCATTCTGGCCCACCAACTTTGGGATCAGCTCCGTGGATCTCTCCGTAATGGAAGACCACTCCCACTCCTTTGATATCAAGCCCTTCACTACTGTTGACTTCTCCAGCATTTCTACTCCACATTACGAAGACATTCCATTCACAAGAACAGATCCAGTGGTTGCAGATTACAAGTATGACCTGAAACTTCAAGAGTACCAAAGTATGATGTTTATTTTCACTTTTCAGACTACTATAATTATCCTCTCACATGTCTCCATACACAGGTGCAATCAAAGTGGAGCCTGCATCTCCACCTTATTATTCTGAGAAGACTCAGCTCTACAATAAGCCTCATGAAGAGCCTTCCAACTCCCTCATGGCAATTGAATGTCGTGTCTGTGGAGATAAAGCTTCTGGATTTCACTATGGAGTTCATGCTTGTGAAGGATGCAAGGTAATTAAAAAAAAAGTCTTCAAAGAAATTGTTTAAAATTTGCTTCTTTTTTATCCCTTTGCAGGGTTTCTTCCGGAGAACAATCAGATTGAAGCTTATCTATGACAGATGTGATCTTAACTGTCGGATCCACAAAAAAAGTAGAAATAAATGTCAGTACTGTCGGTTTCAGAAATGCCTTGCAGTGGGGATGTCTCATAATGGTAAGTAAACAGTCATCACCATATACTTTATTTGATTCATCCTGTCATTCCTCTTCCTCTATAGCCATCAGGTTTGGGCGGATGCCACAGGCCGAGAAGGAGAAGCTGTTGGCGGAGATCTCCAGTGATATCGACCAGCTGAATCCAGAGTCCGCTGACCTCCGGGCCCTGGCAAAACATTTGTATGACTCATACATAAAGTCCTTCCCGCTGACCAAAGCAAAGGCGAGGGCGATCTTGACAGGAAAGACAACAGACAAATCAGTTAGTTCTCTTCTGCTGTCTTCATTGGGGGAGGCGGGAAGTTGTTTTGGGTTTTTGTTTCTTTGAGTAAATGGTTTACTGCGCTACAAATGCACACACAGAATATTGTTCAACTGTTGGCTGTTAACATATTGCAGGCTGAGTCTGAAACGCAGGAAGTGTTTTCAGATAGCACAAGTCAACATTATTTTGAAAAGGGAGAAAAGTCCATAAAGTTTTTGAGAATAGTGTAACAATGTATTGGTCATCCTAACTTTAATGAATGAACTTAAGCCCCCTGAGCCTATCACCCTCTTTTAGGATCCATCTCCTTTCTCGGCATCAAAATAACTGGCCACAGCAATATTCATTCAAGCAGCCTTGCTTTCCTCTGGGAAGAACCCGACCTAGGTTTAGAAAAGGTATTGAATCCCACTATTTCACCTTTCAGGAGAACTACCAGAGTTACCTCTTTTTTTTTTTTTTTTTTTTTTTTTGAGATGTCGTCTCACTTTGTCGCCCAGGCTGGAGTGCAGTGGCACAATCTCGGCTCACCGCAACCTCCGCCTCCCAGGTTAAAGCGATTATCATGCCTCAGCATCCCGAGTAGCTGGGATTACAGGTGTGCACGACCATGCCTGGCTAATCTTTGTATTTTTAGTAGAGACGGGGTTTCACCTTGTTGATCAGGCTGGTCTAGAGTTACCTCTTAAGAAGTTCAACATGAGGCATAAAAATAGATTCTAGATATTATGTTACCTTTCTTTCCTTGTAGCATTCTTGATTATTCCGGGGCAACTAGAAGCTCTATCCTTTTATTACATATGTGAATTTTATCTTCTGCAAGGCTCTGAGCTGCCTGGACTACTTCAGTGGACTCTCCAACATCTGTTCACTCATTGAGCAGCACTGTTTAGAAAACCCAGAATGGGTTGTAATTGTTACTGAGTTAGGTTTTCCAAGCAGCAGAGCTCTTCTCTGACTGGAAACTGAGAAAACAACATGGAATTATAGAATAAAATTGTACCTGAATTCTAGTCCCAATTCTGCCATCAGCTTGGATGACCTGGATCATGTCTCTGTACCTCAGTTTGTTGTTGTTGTTGTTGTTGTTGTTTTGAGACAGAGTCTTGCTCTGTTGCCAGGCTGGAATGCAGTGGCGTGATCTCGGCTCACTGCAACCTCCACCTCCCTGGTTCAAGCAATTCTCCTGCGTCAGCCTCCCGAGTAGCTGGGATTGCAGGCGCATGCCACCATGCCCAGCTAATTTTTTTGTATTTTTAGTAGAGATGGGTTTTCACCATGTTGGCCAGGATGGTCTTGATCTCCTGACCTCGTGATCTGCCCGCCTCTGCCTCCCAAAGTGCTGGGATTACAGGCATGAGCCACCGCGCCCGGCTTTGTAGCTCAGTTTTTAATGACAGGGTTTGGCTTTGATTCTGATGTCTGCACAACGCTCCCAGGGCTGTAAGAACTGCAGAACACACTGAGAAGACACCGTCCCAGCCATGGAAAGCCCTTCTATGCAGTCATTTATTTTCACATGAACACCTCCCAGAGAGCTATGCAATGACTTGATAGATATGTGTAACTTTTCCCCTATTCAGATATATTGTTAGGAAAATCTCATTAACCTTTCATGTATTTTGATGACTATCTCAAGATGGTAGTTCTTCTGTTTAGCTAAACTAGTAAGAGTAGAATCAGTTAATAGAAAAAGGAAACTTATGGCATAAAGCCATATGGTAATAAGGACAATGAGTTTTCTGATTTGAAAATAGGTCTTTGATACCTCAACAATAATATACCTGGATTCAATTCTTTACAGTATAAAAAAAACCTTGCACATTTGTTAGGTTCGAGCCACATGCACCTGACTACTGCTATTATTATCCTCTTTATTTTAGAGATGAGGAAAATAAAGTCCAGAGAGGTTAAACATTTTGCCCTAAGACCCCACAGCAAGTGGGTAGAAGACCTGGGACTATAATGCAGGTTTTCTGGCCTCTAGTTCAGAGCATTCGTAGCATGCTAGCCCCTCAGTAGCATAGTACTTTAGGAAGCTAGTCTTTCCCACTTGCTGGTAGTAAGCCAGGGAGACATAATACACTAAGAAAGCTTCGGTCTGAGAAAACTTTCCATGATTGTTTTTTCTCAATTTTTAGAACAGTAGGAATTCTTCACCTCATCTGCTATCCCAACATATTCACAATTGGAAAATTTTTGTGCTGTTCTGTTCTTTTCAAATTACAAAAGTCCTTGACTAGGACTGCTGGCTTTTACATGCACAGGACTGCACAACACTGGTGTTTATAAAGCTCATTCGTTCAATGATAAAATTGGCCATAGCAAATCAAAAATAAATGAAGACCTCTGCGTAGCTGATTGGACTACAGAAAATAAGCCATTCATATCCAGGAAGAAAAAATTAAAAGGATTGCTGAAAAGGAAAGAGCCCTAAAGCAAACTATCTACAGTTTTGGTTAGTTTTCTTTTCTTTTCTTTTCTTTTTTTTTTTTTTTTTTTGAGGTGGGGTCTTGCTTTGTTGCCCAGGTGGGAGTGTCTTCTTATATTGGTCAGGCTGGCCTTGAACTCGGGGCTCAAGCCGTCCTCCCACCTCAGCCTCCCAAAGAGCTGGTATTACAGGTGTGAGCCACCAGCCATGGTTAGTTTTCATCAACTGCTTTCTCACCTTCTTTTCATCCTCTAATTCATACCTGCAATCCTTATTAGAAATCCTGTCAACTTAATAGTACCAGAAAGTCAGGCAAAAGACTGATAAAAAAAAAGCCTCGGTGGTCAAGAACTTAAAATTACACTACTGGTGTGCAACGTGCTCTTATCTGTGTTACTGGAGGACACCCTCAAGATACCTCACTCCAGTTGACTCCTTGGCTCTAAATCTTTGAGTTAAAAAATAAGGAGGTTCTTTATGGAATAAACAGGTATTAAGCTATTTAAAGGAGAGGGCTGCGAAATGCTTGATTATGGGCTTTTCAAGTTCAGAGGCCAAGCGTTTGTCATTTTCTTCCAGTAACTAGGACTGTGTCTTGCCCCTAATAGTTACTCAGACTATATTTGCTTAATTGAATTAAACACAGTTGCCTATGCCCTTTGAAATTCTGGACTTTCAACAGAGGGCCTCTAGCCCAATATTTGCTTACCAAACTGGACATCATTGATGATCTGGATTCAGGCAGGGTCTGGAAAAAGAGAGACTGGGCCAAATTAAAATAATCCATTCACTGATGACACAAAACTAAACTACAATTGTTTGGCACCCTCTCTTCTCCTTATCTTGCAAAATCAAATTAAGCACTAGTGGAAAGAAACAGTTCAGAGAGGAATATGGGAAAGGAAAAAAAAAAACCAAAATGTGATTTCCAACGAGACTAGAGATTTGTTCTTTATCTACATGGTCATGTTACTCATTTGATAGCATCTATCTCAGGGGTATTATGTTATCTCTTGGCCAGGACTCATGAAAGTTAAGATTTGCATTGATAGGAAAAGTTTTGCAGAAATATGGACTCTTGAGAGGGTGGGAGGTATATAAAAGTGGCTATGGCTGTGCAGCAGAGCAATTTGCATTTCTTATACACCCTGCTTGAGACTGATGTCATTAGTGTTGGTTAGGCCAAGGCTGGGGGAGGCTACTCAGAATAGTGGGTGACCAATTACCCAGAACCTTTGGAAAAGGAAATGACTTGATTGAAGAGGCCATTCTTTAAATGTATCTTACTGCTCAATTTCACCATTGCCTATTGTAGAATGCGCCCTGCCCGCTCAGCATTTGCCTCTAGGCAGACCAGGACTCCTTCCCCTCCCCAACTAATCTTCCTTCTCCTGTATCTTATTCCCTAGGGCCACTTGCACCTTTCAAAATGGATAAATTAAATTCCCCTGCTCCCCTTCTACCAACTTTAACATCATATCCTTGGTGTATGATGCCCTACTTTTCATTGTTTTGCCTAAATAAGAGTATGCTTGGGAATTTTAGGCTTAGGGCTGGGAAAAGATGGGATATGGAATCGTCAGCTATAGATTGCCGGACAAGAAATTTTAGGAGCAGTAGACCTTTCAACCGCCCTCAATAGGATGGAACTGACTGTCCCCACAACCTATTTCCCTTTCAGTGGCTTGCTCCAGCCAAGGCCCCTTATTTAAGAGATCTTTGTGCGCTCTGAAAACCATGCATATGCCAGAACTAGGTGCTCTGTTTCATGAAGGCAGTTTGATAACTGAATGGACTTTGGAAGTGCCCAGTGTTTGACTATTACCCTGGTGCGATGATCACACTGGGCGTATCATTGTCACATGATCCCATGTTTGTTGATGAAAATAAACAGTGGTTTTCAAAAACCATTTTCAGTGCCATGGTTTGTCATAAAACAATA